TCTCACGCCTGTAATCCCACACTTTGGGAGGCTGAGGCAGGTGGATCACCTGAGGTCAGGAGTTTGAGACCAGCCTGGACAACATGGTGAAACTCCCGTCTCTACTAAAAAAATACAAAAAGTAGCCAGGTGTGGTGTCGTATGCTAATCTGGAGGCTGCTAATCTCCAGCTAATCTGGAGGCTGAGGCAGGAGGATAGCTTGAACCTGGGAGGCAGAGGTTGTAGTGAGTCAAGATCACGACACTGTGCTTCAGCCTGGGCAACAGAGTGAGACTTCATCTCAAAAAAAAAAAAAAAAAAAAAAAAAAAAAAGCACGGGGCAAAGGTGTGGAGAGAGATTCAGCTAGCCCCTGTTTCTTCCAGTTACTCCAGCTGAGGCATCAGATGTGTGGGTGAAGAAACCACCAGACGCGGTGGCTCACGCCTCTAATACCAGCACTTTGGGAGGCCGAGGCGGGCGGATCACGAGGTCAGGAGTTTGAGACCAGCCTGGCCAACATGCTGAAACCCCGTCTCTACTAAAAGTACAAAAAAGAAAAAAAAAATAGCCGGGCGTGGTGGCGCACGCCTGTAATCCTAGCTACTCAGGAGACTGAGGCAGGAGAACTGGTTGAACACGGGAGGCGGAGGTTGCAGTGAGCTAAGATCGCGCCACTGCGCTCCAGCCTGGGCGACAGAGGGAGAGTCAGTCTCAGAAAAACAACAACATAAAAACAGACTGATCATCTGTAGTTTTTGCACAACTGATCACGCCCTCCACTATCTTGTTCGGCGGTCTCGGCGGTCTGGAATCCTCCTAGGCCAGCGAACCTTACTGAACACTGGCGAGGACTCCGCCTCTAGGAATAGAATCGCGGGGTAGGTGGGGTCGTCTGGAGGTAGCTGGCTCCGCCCGGCCCGCGGGCGAGTCCGGAATACAGTTACCCACCTCAGTTGCCCACCGGAAAGCAAAGGGAGAGGAACCCGCCAGACCAGAAACGGAAGAGAGCGCGGGGGATGTGTTTGGCGTGGGGCGCACTGTTCAGTTGCTCTCCTGGATGGCTTTATGTCTCCGCGGTGTTTCCTAGAGTCTCGGCGTTTCTACCTCTTCGCACCCTTTCCTGCCACCCTTTGTCCCCTGGAAGCCCGGAGACATCAGCGGCTGCAATTTTGCTACTCGCTGCTCGGCGTGGAACTGTCAGGTACCGCAGTTCAGCACTTTTGGCTCCGCAGGTTTCATTTTTTTTCTTTAATGCATCTTTCCAGGACAAAAAATAATATCCAAAGATATTTTGGCACTAACGGCGCTATCTGTAGCAAGAAAGTTGAGCAGTGTGAACTGTTGAGACTTCCAAGGAGACTTCAGACAACCAAGACAGTGTAAAGGAAAACAGAGAAAAAGACTTGTTAGACATTATTAAGGGCACGAAAGTTGAATTGAGCACAGTAAATGTACAAACAACAAAGCCACCCAACAGAAGTTCACTTAAAAGCTACAACTGGCGGGCCTCAAAGAGCTTTAGGACATGCTCCAAAGAAGAGGTAAATTTAATTGTAATTTGAATGTTGTTTGACTTTCTCATTTGGTTTTCATTTTCTTTTTCAGAAATGAGCCCCTGAGTCCTGAGTTGGTGGCAGCTGCATCTGCTGCTCTGTTTTGACAAGCAAACAAGCCAGAACTGCTCAGGCAGCTCCGTAGCATGAGGAAGAGTCAGGGGCACAGAGAGATGGAGAGAGACCTAGTTAGGTAAGTGAATCAAACCATTAGGTTAGTAATGTTTCTAATGCACTTGACCTTTTTATTATTTCAGTTTCAATAACAAAATATCAGATATGAAAATTGCCAGATGTGCTACAGCTAGAATTAATATAAGGCCAGAGCATCAGATTCAGTTTGACCAAGGCTATGACAATTATCCTGGCCTGGAGAAGACTGCTGATCTTAGAAACAGGTATCAGGCTTTGTAGTCTGCTGGGTTTTGTTGTTTATATTCATTAAAATGTTCTTTTTTTTAGGAAAAATATATTCAGGGGGAAGAGATGTAATAGATTTCACATTATGGCAGTTACTAAAGAAGCACGTGAACAGGTTTGTTAAGAATAACTATTTCTCAGGTGGAACTTGTTCTTATTTAAAATGTCTTACTATACAGACACATCACCTTCACTTTGGGATATGGAATTTGATAAGCAGTTAGCCACAGAATATGAACAACCCCTTGAGAATGAGATTGAAGAACTGATCCAGGGGACAAAAGAGGGGAAACTGAGAGTTCCCAATTAATAATGAAGCAGGTAAGTGTTAATTCCAGGGGTTATAAAATTCACAGCCAGAATCTCATCCAAATACTCTATCCAGCTTCATATCTAAGATCTCTGGTGGACTTTTTCTGCCCGTGGACGCCGCTGAAGAAGCATCGTTAAAGTCTCTCTTCACCTTGCCGTCATGTCTAAGTCAGCGTCTCCAAAAGAGCCCGAACAGCTGAGGAAGCTCTTCATTGGAGGGTTGAGCTTTGAAACAACTGATGAGAGCCTGAGGAGCCATTTTGAGCAATGGGGAACGCTCACAGACTGTGTGGTAATGAGAGATCCAAACACCAAGCGCTCCAGGGGCTTTGGGTTTGTCACATATGCCACTGTGGAGGAGGTGGATGCAGCTATGAATACAACGCCACACAAGGTGGATGGAAGAGTTGTGGAACCAAAGAGAGCTGTCTCCAGAGAAGATTCTCAAAGACCAGGTGCCCACTTAACTGTGAAAAAGATATTTGTTGGTGGCATTAAAGAAGACACTGAAGAACATCACCTAAGAGATTATTTTGAACAGTATGGAAAAATTGAAGTAATTGAAATCATGACTGACCGAGGCAGTGGCAAGAAAAGGGGCTTTGCCTTTGTAACCTTTGACGACCATGACTCCGTGGATAAGATTGTCATTCAGAAATACCATACTGTGAAGGGCCACAACTGTGAAGTTAGAAAAGCCCTGCCAAAGCAAGAGATGGCTAGTGCTTCATCCAGCCAAAGAGGTCGAAGGGGTTCTGGAAACTTTGGTGGTGGTCGTGGAGATGGTTTCGGTGGGAATGACAACTTTGGTCGTGGAGGAAACTTCAGTGGTCGTGGTGGCTTTGGTGGCAGCTGTGGTGGTGGTGGATATGGTGGCAGTGGGGATGGCTATAATGGATTTGGTAATGATGGAAGCAATTTTGGAGGTGGTGGAAGCTACAATGATTTTGGCAATTACAACAATCAGTCTTCAAATTTTGGACCCATGAAGGGAGGAAATTTTGGAGGCAGAAGCTCTGGCCCCTATGGCGGTGGAGGCCAATACTTTGCAAAACCACAAAACCAAGGTGGCTATGGCGTTTCCAGCAGCAGCAGTAGCTATGGCAGTGGCAGAAGATTTTAATTAGGAAACAAAGCTTAGCAGGAGAGGAGAGCCAGAGAAGTGACAGGGAAGCTACAGGTTACAACAGATTTGTGAACTCAGCCAAGCACAGTGGTGGCAGGGCCTAGCTGCTACAAAGAAGACATGTTTTAGACAAATACTCATGTGTATGGGCAAAAAACTCGAGGACTGTATTTGTGACTAATTGTATAACAGGTTATTTTAGTTTCTGTTCTGTGGAAAGTGTAAAGCATTCCAACAAAGTGTTTTAATGTAGATTTTTTTTTTTGCACCCATGCTGTTGATTGCTAAATGTAATAGTCTGATTGTGACGCTGAATAAATGTCTCTAAAAAAAAAAAAGATCTTTGG